ATCGTGCCACTGCACTCCAGTCTGGGCGACAGAGCAAGACTCTGTCTCAGAAAACGAAACAAAACAAAAAAAACTCTAAGACTATAAAGCTATACTTTTATAAATACAGACTCAAAAGTTCTTAACAACATAGTAGAAAACCAAACACAGCAACATACAATAAGGATTATATGGGAGCACCCCCTCCTTGCCTGTAGGGGGATGGAGGATGGGTGGGCTCATCTCCCAAAAAAGTTTTAAAAAAAAATTTAATAACAAGGAGGATTTATCCCAATAATAGAAGGATGTTTTAATATGAAAATCAACTAATATACTATATCAATAGAATAACAGACAAAAGCCGTAGAGTCATCTCAGCAGATGCAAAAAAAAGCATTTGAAAAAAATCCTAATATTCTTTCATGATAAAAGACTGAAGCTAGGAATAGAAGGGAGCTTCCCTCTACCTGATAAAGGATGTTTATGAAAAGGACGTTTCCTGTCCTTTTATTTTTAACTCTGCCATGCTGTATGATTAAGAGTGTTTCTTGGCTGGGCGTGGTGGCTCACGCCTGTAATCCCAGCACTTTGGGAGGCGGAGGCAGGCAAATCACAAGGTCAGGAGTTCGAGACCAGCCTGGCCAACATGGCGAAACCCCATCTCTACTAAAAATACAAAAAAATTAGCCCGGTGTGGTGGCCTGCGCCTGTAGTCCCAGCTACTCATGAGGCTAAGGCAGGAGAATTGCTTGAACCCGGGAGGCGGAGGTTGCAGTGTGCCGAGATCGCGCCATTGCACTTCAGCTTTGGGCAACAGAGCAAGACTCCGTCTCAGGAAAAAAAAAAAAAAAAAAAAAAAAGAGTGTCTCTTAAGCACAGCTAGGTTTTTGGTTTGTTTTTTTTTTAATCTCATAAAATCTCTGCTTTTTTTTTCTTTTATTGTGATACATAACATTTCCCATTTTAACCATTTTCAGGTATACAAATCAGTGGCATTTAGTACGTTCACATTGTGCAATGACCGCCAGAACTTGATCTCTGCTTCTCTGGCAATTTAGTTCATTTACGTTTATTATAGTTATTTACATATATATGATGGTTATTTATATATGTGTCTACATAATTAGTTTTTATCAAGATGGGGTCTTGCCCTGTTGCCCAGGATGGTCTCGAACTCCTGGGCTCGAGTAACCCTTCTGCCTGGGCCTCCTAAAGTGCTGGGATTACAGGCGTGAGCCACTGCGCCCAGCCTATTGTGGTTATCAATGCATTTATTCTTACCATTTTATGGTATCTTATACTTTCTGTTTATCCTCTTTATTTTAAATTTTGTAATAGCTTTATTGAGGTGTACATGACATACAATAACTGCACTTGTTTAAAGTTTTTTTTTTTTTTTTTTTTTTTTGAGACAGAGTCTTGCACTGTCGCCCAGGCTGGAGTGCAGTGGCGCAATCTCGGCTCACTGCAAGCTCCACCTCCCGGGTTCACACCATTCTCCTGCCTCAGCCTCCTGAGTAGCTGGGACTACAGCCACCCGCCACCACGCCTGGCTAATTTTTTGTACTTTTAGTAGAGACAGGGTTTCACCATGTTAGCCAGGATGGTCTCGATCTCCTGACCTCGTGATCCACCCGCCTCGGCCTTCCACTAAGTGCTGGGATTACAGGCATGAGCCACCGCACCCAGCCTTAAAGTTAAATTTAATAAGTTGTGACATATGTTTACACCCATAGAACTCACCACAATCAAAACATAATATCCTAAAAATTTCACACCTAAACATTTCCACCTTCCCCTTTGTAATACTTCTCCCTGCCTCAGTTTCCTCACCCTATCCCTGGGCAACCACTAATTTGCTTTCTGTCACTAGGTAAGTTAGCATTTTCTAGAATTTTATGTAAATGGAATCAACGGTATATAATTTGGAGGGGGTAGTTTCTTTAATCATAATTATTTTGAAATTCATTCTGTCTTCTAAAGATTGGGCATCTCTAATTCCAAAGTCTGAAACTTCTGGAGCACCATAAGTGGACAATTCCACATCTGACCTCATGTGACAGGTTGCAGTCAAAACTTTGTTTCATGCACAAAATTATTTAAAATACTATGTAAAATTGCCATCAGGCTGTTTGTATAAGGTGTAGATGAAACACACAAATTTCATAGTTAGACTTGGAGCCCTTCCCAAGATACCCCATTATATATATGCAATTATTTGAAATTTGAAACACTTCTGGTTCTAAGCATTTCAGATAAGGGATATTCAGCCTGTATTTTATTTTTCTTTTATTTGTGTGTTTTTTGTTTTTGTTTTTGAGAAGGAGTCTCACTGTGTTGCCCCGGCTGGAATGCAGCGGTGCAATCCTGGCCCACTGCAACCTCTGCCTCCTGGGTTCAAGTGATTCTCAGGCCTCAGCCTCCTGGGTAGCTGGGACTACACGTGAGCACCACCACGCCCAGCTAATTTTTATATTTTTAGTAGAGATGAGGTTTCAGCATGTTGGCCAGGCTGGTCTTGAACTCCTGACCTTAGATGATTCGCTCGCCTCAGCCTCCCAGAGTACTGGGATTACAGGCATGAGCCACCACACCTAGCCTACATGTATTTTCTCATCCTCTTTTTTTTTTCCCCGTTTCTAGTTATATATATTTTCTTATTATTCATTTTGTTTTTTTCTGCTGGTTTGGGAGTTAGACGTGCTATGCTTTTAGAGGTTATTCTTGAATTTTTTTTTTTTTTTTTTTGAGACACTAGCCTGTTGCCGAGGCTAGAATGCAGTGAGTGGCGCAATCTCGGCTCACTGCAAGCTCCGCCTCCCGGGTTCACGCCATTCTCCTGCCTCAGCCTCCTGAGTAGCTGGGACTACAGGCACCTGCCACCATGCCCAGCTAAATTTTTTTGTATTTTTAGTAGAGACGGGGTTTCACTGTGTTAGCCAGGATGGTCTCGATCTCCTGACCTCGTGATCTGCCCACCTCAGCCTCCCAAAGTGCTGGAATTACAGGCGTGAACCACCGCACCCAGCCAAATTTTTTTTTGTTAACCTGTAAACTAACTTGTATACCTAATCAGAATAGTCTAAAATTAGTTGAATCAATGTTCTGAGGAAAACCCTTGAGAAAATAAAGTTAGAATTTCAAGTGTCAGAATCTTTTTGACATTGAGAGTTTGTGGCTTTGTAGTGTAGAAGAATAATTCACAGACACTATTTCACTTGTGTAACAAGGGAGACAGATTTTCAGATTAATTTCCAACCGAGCAAAAGCAGGATTTATATAGGAGAAAGAGGAACAAGGAGAGAGGGCAAAACCACAGAACAGTGGATTCTGTTTGCCCGTTTTTCTGTGTAAACTCTGATATTAACTCTCCTTGAGTATGCCACCCAGGGTTGGTGGATGCTCTAGAAAACACGATAGGCCCTCTGCCAGTAAGGGTTTTCAGCAACTCCAGATTCAGCCAGTCTAAATATACCCTTTCCATCATCAGCATTTCTCAGCCTTCATCTTTTGGTCAAAACAAGCTTGTAAAGGAGTGGGTTTATTCTCATGAGCTTCAGCCTCTTTGATGTGGGATAAGGCCATCTGTTGTCTTATGGTGATCTGAAGGTATTAGGGGGAAGTTCATCTATACCTGATGTCATGATTGACCTGTGAACTCTTTTTCTTTTTTTCTTTTTTTAGATGGAGTCTTGCTCTGTTGCCCAGGCTGGAGTGCAGTGGTGCAATCTCATCTCACTGCAACCTCCGCCTCCCTGGTTCAAGCAGTTCTCCTCAGCCTCCCAAGTAGCTGGGATTACAGGCACGTGCCACCACGCCTGGCTAATTTTTTGTGATCTGTCATCTTCTCCCATGTCTGTCGGCAGGGCACCCACCACAGATGAGGACAAGAAGGCAGCCGAGAAGAAACGGGAGGACAAAGCTAAGAAGAAGCACGACAGGAAATCCAAGCGCCTGGATGAGGAGGAGGAGGACAATGAAGGCGGGGAGTGGGAAAGGGTCCGGGGCGGAGTGCCGTTGGTTAAGGTGAGGGTTTCAGAGGTAAAATGAATTGGGGAGCATGTACATGACGGGATATGTGCTGATACAGGAGAAGCCAAAAATGTTTGCCAAGGGAACTGAGATCACCCATGCTGTTGTTATCAAGAAACTGAATGAGATCCTACAGGCACGAGGCAAGAAGGGAACTGATCGGTAAGATTCGTGGGCCTGGGCAGTGGGATTGCCCAAAGCCTCACCCAGCTCTCTGGCCCTCTAGTGCTGCCCAGATTGAGCTGCTGCAACTGCTGGTTCAGATTGCAGCGGAAAACAACCTGGGAGAGGGCGTCATTGTCAAGATCAAGTTCAATATCATCGCCTCTCTCTATGACTACAACCCCAACCTGGCAACCTACATGAAGGTGAGAGCAGTGAAGAGGCTCATCTCAGGGCATCTGACTCTGATGTGGCCTGAAATCTTGGCAGCCAGAGATGTGGGGGAAGTGCCTGGACTGCATCAATGAGCTGATGGATATCCTGTTTGCAAATCCCAACATTTTTGTTGGAGAGAATATTCTGGAAGAGAGTGAGAACCTGCACAACGCTGACCAGGTAAAGGGAGGAGTTGGCAGGATAACTGGAGGTTTGTTGACTCCTCCTTCGCCTTCCTTTTCAGCCACTGCGTGTCCGTGGCTGCATCCTAACTCTGGTGGAACGAATGGATGAAGAATTTACCAAAATAATGCAAAATACTGACCCTCACTCCCAAGGTGAGCCTGAGCAAGCGTGGGCTTTGCTGAGAGCTGAGACAAGGGTGGGTGCTCTCCCTGCCAGAGTACGTGGAGCACTTGAAGGATGAGGCCCAGGTGTGTGCCATCATCGAGCGTGTGCAGCGCTACCTGGAGGAGAAGGGCACTACCGAGGAGGTCTGCCGCATCTACCTGCTGCGCATCCTGCACACCTACTACAAGTTTGATTACAAGGCCCATCAGCGACAGCTGACCCCGCCTGAGGGCTCCTCAAAGGTGAGCACGTGGCAGTCATGGCAGAGGGGAATCTCCTTTGCAAATAACCTCCCTTCCTCCCCAGTCTGAGCAAGACCAGGCAGAAAATGAGGGCGAGGACTCGGCTGTGTTGATGGAGAGACTGTGCAAGTACATCTACGCCAAGGACCGCACAGACCGGATCCGCACATGTGCCATCCTCTGCCACATCTACCACCATGCTCTGCACTCGCGCTGGTACCAGGCCCGCGACCTCATGCTCATGAGCCACTTGCAGGACAACATTCAGCATGCAGACCCGCCAGTGCAGGTAGGATGGGGAGGCCTTGGAGGTGAAGGAGTTCTCTGAGTGCATTATGACCCTTTGCCCCCAGATCCTTTACAACCGCACCATGGTGCAGCTGGGCATCTGTGCCTTCCGCCAAGGCCTGACCAAGGACGCACACAACGCCCTGCTGGACATCCAGTCGAGTGGCCGAGCCAAGGAGCTTCTGGGCCAGGGCCTGCTGCTGCGCAGCCTGCAGGAGCGCAACCAGGAGCAGGAGAAGGTGGAGCGGCGCCGTCAGGTCCCCTTCCACCTGCACATCAACCTGGAGCTGCTGGAGTGTGTCTACCTGGTGTCTGCCATGCTCCTGGAGATCCCCTACATGGCCGCCCATGAGAGCGATGCCCGCCGACGCATGATCAGCAAGCAGTTCCACCACCAGCTGCGCGTGGGCGAGCGACAGCCCCTGCTGGGTGAGTGTGGAGCTCCAGGGTTCAGCAGGCTGCCCTAGGCCCTGCCTCATTCCCACCCTTTCAGGTCCCCCTGAGTCCATGCGGGAACATGTGGTCGCTGCCTCCAAGGCCATGAAGATGGGTGACTGGAAGACCTGTCACAGTTTTATCATCAATGAGAAGATGAATGGGAAAGTGTGGGACCTTTTCCCCGAGGCTGACAAAGTCCGCACCATGCTGGTTAGGTGAGCAGACAGAGAGGCCGTGATGGGTCGGGCCTGTTGTGTCTTCTGTCCCCTCTTCCCACAGGAAGATCCAGGAAGAGTCACTGAGGACCTACCTCTTCACCTACAGCAGTGTCTATGACTCCATCAGGTAGGCGGGGCCCTGGGGACACAGAAGGGCCCCTGCCCCTGCCCTCTGCCTTCTTTCTTCCCAGCATGGAGACGCTGTCAGACATGTTTGAGCTGGATCTGCCCACTGTGCACTCCATCATCAGCAAAATGATCATTAATGAGGAGCTGATGGTAGGGGCCGGGGTGGGAAGCGGGCAGGTGGACGTGTCCCCTCCTCTGCCTTGGCGCCTGTCAGGCCTCCCTGGACCAGCCAACACAGACAGTGGTGATGCACCGCACTGAGCCCACTGCCCAGCAGAACCTGGCTCTGCAGCTGGCCGAGAAGCTGGGCAGCCTGGTGGAGAACAACGAACGGGTGTTTGACCACAAGCAGGGCACCTACGGGGGCTACTTCCGAGGTGAGTACTTCGGCTCCTCTCCTTGCCCACTCCCCTGCCCTTCCTTCCCATCTCTCTCCTACAGACCAGAAGGACGGCTACCGCAAAAACGAGGGCTACATGCGCCGCGGTGGCTACCGCCAGCAGCAGTCTCAGACGGCCTACTGAGCTCTCCACTCTGTTTCCCGCCTGGGCCATCCAACCTTGAAGTCCTAAACCACACCTCAGTCACTAAAGGTCTGTTTAAAGTTGTTCTGGTTGATTGCTTGTTGCCACAAAGGTGTGTTGAGCCCATTCATTTGCTGATTATATTTCTGAGCTGCTACCACATGACAGACACAAGGCTCAGATGAAGAGGTGAATTGAACACGTTCCTGACCTCAAAGAGCCTGCTGCTTTTTGACATTTAACAGAAAA